GCAATACAGATTTGGAAACATTAGGGATGGAAATCATGTTGGGAAGGAACAGAAGGACAGGTTTTCTCTTCTTCTTTTGTGTGGGCTTTTTTCCCGTCTTTTTTTTTTTTTAACCTGTGACAATTCGTTTTTAGCCCTTCGTCTTCTCTTTGCTATTGAATATAGTCTTGAGCAGCGTTGATTTCATTTCAGCTTCACTCCCCTGCTCCTGCCACTTGCCCACACCCACAGCTGCCACTCCTTGGAGTGGGGAAACTTCCCTTCTATTCTGCTGGGCTCATTACCGCAGACGCTGTTGCCTCTCCTGAACATTGGGTCAGCCTCCCCACCTCCACTCTTCCTTACTTCAAAGAGGTGCAAAGGAAGAGCAGTGTTTTGTCTTTTTTCTTTCTTTCTTTCTATCACCACACCACCCCCCACCGTCCCCCACCCCAAACAAAGATAAAACCTGAGAGTCGAAGCTTGTTCTCAGGAATACTAAGAACTTAGGGGCACAGCCATCCTCACACCAGTCCAAGACTTCTCAGAGTTCACTACACAGGGTTGAGGGCTGGACCGGCAAAACTCGATTTGCCCATCAAGTTAACTTGGTCGGCCTGGGACCCGAGGCCAGGGTGAAGGGACGACATCCCGGGGCCCTGTGGCTTCTCCCTAGAGCGCCCAAACAGCGGCGTAGGTCTGGGACGCCCCCGGCCCCCGGCTTTGGAAGAGGCTGGCGCGGAGCAGGCGCCTTGGAGCAGGGTCTCGGGGGTCCCCGGAACAGTCACGTGTTCTCGAGACGCCGTTAAACCCCCGCCCCCTCTTCCCCACCGCCGCCTCCAGGTCCTGCTCCCGCTGCTGCCGCCACCGCCGGGGTGCAGGAGCGATCGCGCTGGGCCGCGCTCCCGGGAGCCCAGGGCCTGCAGCGGCCGGGGCGCCCCGAGGTACGGGCTCCCGCCCCTCCCTGCCAACCCCTTTCGCGCCGGGTAGGCCTGCACCGAGGGGCCGTGGCGGGTCCCCGCGCGGGCTGCGAGTCTGCGCAGGTCCCTGGGAGCCCGCACCCGTCTCTGGTGCCAGGGCGTTGTCGGGGGTCCCAAGAGAGCGGGGTGGGGAAGGTGAAGGGAGCGCGGCTGGAAAAATGGGGATTAGGGTGGCGGAACAGGCACTTGTCAGGAGTGAAGAGACAGCGGAGAGGGTACTGGGCTGAATTCTTTCGTGCCGAGCAGGTCCCTCCGGTTCCCAACTCACCCGGGTGGAGCAGGCGCGGGCCGAACCCGGGAGGAGAGTGTCGGGGATCCGCGAAGGAGCCTCCTGGGGATGGGGCGGGGGATGGACAAAGCGCTGCCCCCGGCTGGACGCGCTCTGGCTGCAGCCCGGCTGGCATCCGGAGCTGGGAACAGCAGCCCGCGGGGTGCCCGGGTCAGGGCTCAACCCTAGCGGGTCTCTGGCGAGGCCGGGGGCGCAGCCCGCGGGGCGCCACTCAGGCCGTCCAGCTGCCGCGCGGTCCAGCGCTGACCCGAGCCCGGGAGGCAGCTGCGCTCTAAGGTTTGCGCTCCTGTTTGCGAGGTGTCTTCATATAACAAATGCGAGCAATAACAAACATCCATAGAACTCGAATTCCAGAAACGGGAATTCTTTTTTCCAAGTTCACAGACCTTTAGTTAATCTTTTAAAGGAACTGAGGCGTTGTGTTGGACCAAAGCCAAAACGATTTTACCTTAGACCATGGAAAATAGCCTAAGGCTCTTTCAGCAGAATTTTGCAGTCCGAATGCAATTTTAGATTTCAGATTTCTCAAGGGAAGAGAAACTCTGCTGTTAGAATTTGGAAGGGAGGGTGGTGCATGCCTGTGTGTTTGTCAGCTGAGCAGAGCTGTATTTATCTTTCCAATTCAAATTGTGCCAGATTCTGGCTTTAAGAACAAACCATGGGAATATTTGAGAACATGGAATCATGCTGCTGTTCCACGATCACAGCAAAACAGACAATAGTTGATATTGTATCATTGCAGGAGGAAAAAGAATTACATATATTTTATTCTTTTGTGTGATTGTCATCCTTTGTGAAAAGAATGATGTGTATTTTCATAAAGCAAAAAATTATTCAAACAAAGAAACCTTATTTAAATGTACAAGTCAGACTTTTAATATCCTTTGAATTCCCTGCAGTTCCTCCTATTATTCTTGAGAACTATCTACTTTCTTAAAATACTTAAAATCTATTCAGAAGGTTTCATTTGTCTAGGTGTCAGATATAGAAGAGTTTATAAGAAAATTCCAGTAAACCTTTAAAAAGATATTATTTTTTATAAGTTGCCATAGTTTAATAAAGAACTTTTATTTTTCACACTTTTTACTCAGAGATTAAAGTTCTGTGTTTCAGCCTGGAAATTCTGATGGTGGGAGATACAACTAATACAAAAGAGAATGAGTAAATATAGTAATTAGGTATGACAAAAGTCTCATGCTGTCAATATCAGAACACTTGTTGAAATTTGGATTTCCATTGTAGGTCTGCTCATTGTGTTTTTCAGGAAAAAGGAAGGGAAAGGGTAAGTTTAATGGAAAAAATCCTGCTTTTTTGTTAAGAGTTTTATCTCCATTCGAATATAATAGAGAGGTCTAACCACATGGAATGGAGAAAAATCTGAATTTTAGACTCAAAACTACATTGTTTCTATTACCACAAATTGTGCTGCATCTTCTCTTTCTTCAAAAAATTTTGGACAGCAATTTTACACTAAGTAAGTATCATCCACAGTTACATGTTCCAAAAGGCCATCTAATTTCTCTCTTGTTCTTGCTTAGGTGTTACAAGGAAAGGCTATCGGTAACAACTGACCTGCCACAAAGTTAGAAGAAAGGATTGATTCAAGAAAGTAAGTCAAGAGAAGAACAACTAAGCAGGATTTTCTCTCATAAACATTTATTTAATACCTGCAGTGATGAAGTTACTCTGCCATGTATTGGGATGGATTCCAAAGTGAGTAAGAGATAGTTTCTGCTTTTCCATTGGTTGCTGACAAATGTCTTTTTATTCCAAGCAGGACTATAATATGGATTTAGAGCTCGACGAGTATTATAACAAGACACTTGCCACAGAGAATAATACTGCTGCCACTCGGAATTCTGATTTCCCAGTCTGGGATGACTATAAAAGCAGTGTAGATGACTTACAGTATTTTCTGATTGGGCTCTATACATTTGTAAGTCTTCTTGGCTTTATGGGGAATCTACTTATTTTAATGGCTCTCATGAAAAAGCGTAATCAGAAGACTACGGTAAACTTCCTCATAGGCAATCTGGCCTTTTCTGATATCTTGGTTGTGCTGTTTTGCTCACCTTTCACACTGACGTCTGTCTTGCTGGATCAGTGGATGTTTGGCAAAGTCATGTGCCATATTATGCCTTTTCTTCAATGTGTGTCAGTTTTGGTTTCAACTTTAATTTTAATATCAATTGCCATTGTCAGGTATCATATGATAAAACATCCCATATCTAATAATTTAACAGCAAACCATGGCTACTTTCTGATAGCTACTGTCTGGACACTAGGTTTTGCCATCTGTTCTCCCCTTCCAGTGTTTCACAGTCTTGTGGAACTTCAAGAAACATTTGGTTCAGCATTGCTGAGCAGCAGGTATTTATGTGTTGAGTCATGGCCATCTGATTCATACAGAATTGCCTTTACTATCTCTTTATTGCTAGTTCAGTATATTCTGCCCTTAGTTTGTCTTACTGTAAGTCATACAAGTGTCTGCAGAAGTATAAGCTGTGGATTGTCCAACAAAGAAAACAGACTTGAAGAAAATGAGATGATCAACTTAACTCTTCATCCATCCAAAAAGAGTGGGCCTCAGGTGAAACTCTCTGGCAGCCATAAATGGAGTTATTCATTCATCAAAAAACACAGAAGAAGATATAGCAAGAAGACAGCATGTGTGTTACCTGCTCCAGAAAGACCTTCTCAAGAGAACCACTCCAGAATACTTCCAGAAAACTTTGGCTCTGTAAGAAGTCAGCTCTCTTCATCCAGTAAGTTCATACCAGGGGTCCCCACTTGCTTTGAGATAAAACCTGAAGAAAATTCAGATGTTCATGAATTGAGAGTAAAACGTTCTGTTACAAGAATAAAAAAGAGATCTCGAAGTGTTTTCTACAGACTGACCATACTGATATTAGTATTTGCTGTTAGTTGGATGCCACTACACCTTTTCCATGTGGTAACTGATTTTAATGACAATCTTATTTCAAATAGGCATTTCAAGTTGGTGTATTGCATTTGTCATTTGTTGGGCATGATGTCCTGTTGTCTTAATCCAATTCTATATGGGTTTCTTAATAATGGGATTAAAGCTGATTTAGTGTCCCTTATACACTGTCTTCATATGTAATAATTCTCACTGTTTACCAAGGAAAGAACAAATGCTGGGGTCATATAAAATATATTTATGATAACTATTTACATATAATAAATAGAAATTTTGTTAACATGGAATTTAATTTATGTGAAAGAGTTCTGGATTCAAATGTCAGTTCATAATATATGGAAGATAATTTTATGTGTTATAGTAGGATTAATTTATTTAGTTGTGCAGTCAGTGTCAATCCAATCTGTAATTTCACTTTAGAAGGTTGTATTACCTTCCACTTCCATGTTGTCTTATAAACAAATGAATTGTATTTTTTGTTGAAAGTAAAAGTTATATCTAACCAACTCAGTACTTTTGTCCAAAAATATAATAAGAA